ACACATGAAGAAATGCTCATCATCACTGGCCATCAGAGAAATGCAAATCAAAACCACTATGAGATATCATCTCACACCAGTTAGAATGGCAATCATTAAAAAGTCAGGAAACAACAGGTGCTGGAGAGGATGTGGAGAAATAGGAACACTTTTACACTGTTGGTGGGACTGTAAACTAGTTCAACCATTGTGGAAGTCAGTGTGGCGATTCCTCAGGGATCTAGAACTAGAAATACCATTTGACCCAGCCATCCCATTACTGGGTATATACCCAAAGGACTATAAATCATGCTGCTATAAAGACACATGCACACGTATGTTTATTGCGGCACTATTCACAATAGCAAAGACTTGGAACCAACCCAAATGTCCAACAATGATAGACTGGATTAAGAAAATGTGGCACATATACACCATGGAATACTATGCAGCCATAAAAAATGATGAGTTCATGTCCTTTGTAGGGACATGGATGAAATTGGAAACCATCATTCTCAGTAAACTATCGCAAGAACAAAAAACCAAACACCGCATATTCTCACTCATAGGTGGGAATTGAACAATGAGATCACATGGACACAGGAAGGGGAATATCACACTCTGGGGACTGTGGTGGGGTCGGGGGAGGGGGGAAGGGATAGCATTGGGAGATATACCTAATGGTAGATGACACGTTAGTGCGTGCAGCGCACCAGCATGGCACATGTATACATATGTAACTAACCTGCACAATGTGCACATGTACCCTAAAACTTAGAGTATAATAAAAAAAAAAAAAAAAAAAAAAAGGAAGGCAGAAAGGTGGGCTGTGCATTGAGCCATGTGTTCACATAATCTGAAGGTGACTGACAACAGAGTGCTGGATTTTCTGTGGTCTAAATAGAAAAGTGATGGGAGAATGGGCTTTTGATCATAGAAATGTGTTCAAGATAGCCATGTATGAGCCAGTCCCGCACGGACATTGACTGTGGAGATGTAGCTTGGAAAACTGCATCCCCGTCAGGTTAGCTGACTATTGCTAATTCTGATGTCATTGATTTTGTAAATGTGTGTCGATTTTAGAAATGTACTGATGCTGTTGGTACAAGGAAGTTTATATCTGATTTATGTTTGTTCATAGTTAAGTGTAATATGTTATAAGCAATGTTTAAGTCAACTCTGGAATTCACAGGATTCTTTTTTTTTTTTTTTTTGGAGACGGAGTCTCACTCTGTCACCCTGGCTGGAGTGCAGTGGTGTGATCTCAGCTCACTGCAACCTTTGCCTCCCGGGTTCAAGCAATTCTCCTGCCTCAGCCTCCCGAGTAGCTGGGATTACAGACATGCACTACCACACCCGGCTAATTTTTGTATTTTTAGTACAGATAGTACTGTGTTGGCCATGCTGGTCTCGAACTCCTGGACTCAGGTGATCCGCCTTCCTCGGCCTCCCAAAGTGTTGGGATGACAGGCGTGAGCCACTGCACACAGCCTCACAGGAGTCTTTAATAAGGTCTACATGTTAATCAAGTATGAGAAATATTCTAATGGGACTTGAAATCCTCAAGAACTATATAGGACGGAAAACATAAGTGTTTCATTTCTCAATGTGTATTTATCTCCTCTGTCATTTAAATTGAGGGCATAACACTATGGAAAAAGTAAATGTTAAATCTCCCAATCCTAAACAAGGAACGTCTGTGTTATTTTCCCACAGAAGAAACTCTTCTCGCCCTTTTTCCTATTTTTCATTCATTCATTCATTCATTCATTTACTCATTCATTCCTTCACTTAAACTTTTTTTTTTGTATCCACTGTATGCCCAGGACTGCACGAGGCACTGAGTACTTAGAAATAGTCTCCTGCCAAAAGTCCAAGTTGCTTGGCTGGTTTCCCTCTATTCAGAAGGTGATGACATCAGTGAGGATATAAAGTAGCAAGAATCACGAGGTAGATGGCCTGGGTCCAGATCTCAGTGGTGGTCAGAAATCAAACAGACCAGCTACACTCAGGGAGTTTCCACCCCTCTACCACAGAGAAGTGACGCCTTCATGCCTTCTTTTGCAAGGTTGAATTGTGCCAAAACTTTCTTTTGTAGTCCAGCATCAATAGGACTGCCGGTCCCTGTCAGATGACCTCCAAGCTCCTTCCGCTCTTACTACACTGTGGGCTGTGATTGATGGAGGAGGGTTTACAAACGTGGAGGCCTCCAGAGCCAGGCAGGTAATGCTGACCCAGTGATGTGGAGTCTACGGATTGGTTTAATTTTTATTTATTTATTTGGCAGAGAAGAGCAAGTTAGTACCTTGTACCAAAACATCAACCTTGTGGAGCCAAGATTAATTCAGCCATATGAACATGTTATAAAGAACTTCATCCGTGAGATCAGACTTCAAAGCACAGAAATGGAAAATTTGGCCATTGCGGTGAAGAGGTATTGAAGTCCTTCCTTTATAAGTGGCCTGTAATGAAAAGGTGTGCATCCTTTTGAATTTCAGAGCCCAGGACAAGGCAGCTATGCAGTTGAGTGAGTTGGAAGAGGAAATGGATCAGAGGATTCAGGCTGCAGAACATAAGACACGGAAAGACGTGAGTTTCTGGGTTGGCCATTCATTCAGCAGTTAAATGAACAACATATTTTTTTTTCTTTTAGGAAAAACGCAAAGCTGAGGAAGCCCTCAGTGACCTCAGACGTCAGTATGAAACTGAAGTAGGAGATCTGCAGGTGACCATTAAAAAGCTAAGAAAGGTAGGCATGTGGCAGCTGGACTTGTAGGAACATGTAAGCACACAACTTTTATTTGGTCTTTCAGCTCGAAGAACAATCAAAACGCGTAAGTCAAAAGGAAGATGTGGCTGCATTGAAAAAACAAATTTATGATTTATCAATGGTAAGAATTACCTTTTCACTTACAGAAATGCAATCTAATGACCCCCACTTTTCATTTTATCCAGGAAAACCAGAAAGTTAAGAAAGACCTTTTAGAAGCACAGACAAACATAGCCTTTCTTCAGAGTGAGTTAGATGCTTTGAAAAGTGATTATGCTGATCAGAGTCTGAATACTGAAAGGTATGAACTTTGCATTTTATTTGTTAGTTTGATTCTCACTCAAACATAAAATACAATTTTACAGGGATCTGGAAATAATCCGAGCATACACAGAAGATCGAAATAGTCTTGAGAGGCAAATTGAAATACTCCAGTAAGTCCGCAGATCAAATGCTCATTACATTTTCTCTCTTTCTGCTTGTTTCTTTACCCTGCAGAACAGCTAACCGGAAGCTACATGACAGTAATGATGGCCTTAGAAGTGCCCTTGAAAACAGTTATAGCAAGTTCAACAGATCTTTGGTATGCCACATAGTTTTACCATGTATTTCATTTGAACTAACAAATGATTACTTCTATATTACAGCATATAAATAATATCTCACCAGGGAATACAATTTCTAGAAGCAGTCCCAAATTCATTGGTCATTCCCCTCAACCTCTAGGCTATGACAGGTATGTTAACTCGTCTTAACTTTCTGTTCAAGTCAGGTAAATTGGTCTTCCCCTTTATTACCAGGTCATCCCGCTCTTCCTATGTGGATGAGGACTGTGACTCCCTGGCCCTCTGTGATCCTCTGCAGAGGACAAATTGTGAAGTTGACAGCCTGCCTGAAAGCTGCTTCGACAGCGGCTTGTCTACCTTGAGAGATCCCAATGAGTATGACTCAGAAGTGGAATACAAGCACCAGAGGGGATTTCAGAGGTCACACGGGGTGCAGGAGAGCTTTGGAGGTGATGCTTCAGACACAGATGTAAGCCCCAGAAACCACTGCTCTCCTAGGCCTAATTTAACTGCTGACATTTTAAAAAAAATAGGTTCCTGACATAAGGGATGAAGAGACATTTGGTTTAGAAGATGTGGCTTCCGTCTTAGACTGGAAGCCCCAAGGGTCTGTTAGTGAAGGCAGCATTGTTAGTTCATCAAGAAAGCCCATCTCAGCACTCTCGCCCCAGGTAGGTGGTCTCCGAGACACTCCTATTCATGACCGTTATCATTCACTGTGGCTTTTCCCCCCAGACAGACCTGGTAGATGACAACGCTAAATCTTTTAGCTCACAGAAGGCTTACAAGATTGTACTTGCTGGGGACGCTGCAGTGGGGAAGTCTAGTTTCCTCATGAGACTTTGCAAGAATGAATTTCGAGAAAATATAAGCGCCACCCTGGGTATGGCTCGTATTTCGGTTGATAATGGGAAAATCGTGCTCTCCACTCTCACATTCCTTTTCAGGAGTTGATTTCCAAATGAAAACCCTCATTGTGGATGGAGAACGAACAGTTCTGCAGCTCTGGGATACAGCTGGTCAGGAGAGGCAAGTGCATTCCGCAGCGCTATGGGATATCCACTGACTGATGATGTGGTTTTCTCTTTCTCAGATTCAGAAGTATTGCCAAGTCTTACTTCAGAAAGGCAGATGGTGTTTTGCTGCTGTATGATGTTACATGTGAGAAAAGCTTTCTTAACATACGAGAATGGGTAGATATGATTGAGGTAAGAAATCATAATGGAGAAACAGAAAATTATGTGTGCCCCATTTTTTTTTTCTTCCTGGTAGGATGCAGCCCATGAGACTGTTCCCATTATGCTGGTAGGAAACAAGGCTGACATTCGTGACACTGCTGCTACAGAGGGACAAAAATGTGTCCCAGGGCACTTTGGAGAGAAACTGGCCATGGTAAGAGTGAGGATGCCTCAGAATTAGAAGAGTTCATTTAATTGTGTGTATTTCTTTTTTACAGACGTATGGGGCATTATTCTGTGAAACAAGTGCCAAAGATGGTTCTAACATAGTGGAGGCTGTTCTGCACCTTGCTCGGTAAAGTTTGGGAAAATGGATGTAGGATTGAATCTCTCTCTGTCTCTCTCTATCTCTGTCTCAGAGAAGTGAAAAAGAGAACTGACAAGGATGACAGCAGATCCATTACCAATCTAACCGGGACCAATTCCAAAAAGTCACCACAGATGAAGAATTGTTGCAATGGCTAAATCCCAAACATCCTTGGCCTGTGAAGTCTTCATTTCCAGAATACTGAATTTGTGTGACTTATTTGGCTCTTAACAGAGTGGCACATCCTACTGACACTGTCCTATGGAGAGTTACAGTGCAGGAAACCTGAACCCAGCTCTCAGGTCCCTCTGGAACTTTGGCTCTTCTTTGTTTTGTCTCAGTGAGTGATTTGGGCCCTCTGGCTAAATAGACTAGTCATGTCCTTACAGGTCTTAAAAGATAACATGTAAATGTTTTTAAAATGGTAAAAAAAAAGAAAAGAAAAGAAATCACATGCTCAGATCAAAGCTGTAGAGGAAACTGACATAATTAGATTCATGTGGTAGCTGAATTAGGTTACCCACAAAGTCAGCATTTAAATATTTGATACTAAAGTTCTAGTAAGAAGGGATTCTCATCCTAGCTTTGCTGTTAACTGGCCTTGTGACCTTGGACATGTCACAAGCCCATGTCGGATCTGTTTCTTCATCTGTAAAATGTGCAGCTTGCCCTCAAAGGCCTTGCAGCCCTTGGCACCTCAGATTCTGTGGGAAGCAGTAGGACAGAGAGTGTGGTGGCCCACAGTTAATAATAGAACTATGGTTATTCCTGCTTTTTAATATTGGAGTATTGATTTTTCTCACTTCTGAAATAAGGACAGAATTTGATTAAAAAATGGAAACAGAAATATCTATTTTTTATGTATAAAGAAACATGTTTGAGACAAAAATAGTTGTATATAAAAGGATATTTCATAATCTCAGAATAGTTACAAAGCTCACTGCTTGAATTTGGTGTTAAAAATTCTAATGGAAACATGTAAAGCCACATACTACTGAAAGCACAATGCCCAGGAAAGTTGTCACTCTTCACTTAAGGGAGTGGTTGCCAGGGGCTGAGAAAGGGAGGATGGGGAGTGACTGCTAATAGGTATGTGGTTTCTTTGGGCGATGATGAGAATGTTCTGGAATTGGAATAGTGGTGATAGTTGTATAACTGTTTGAATGTACTAGGAACCACTGAATTGTATACTTTGAAAGGGTGAATTTTATGGTTGTGAATTATCTCACTAAAAAAAATGCTAGTACTTAGAGTGATGTAACATTTTGCAAAATTTTCATTTTCGTATCCCTGCTGATTTCAAACCTTCCCATGGTTTAGAAGCATAACCTGTAATGTAATGCAAGTCCCCTAACTCCCTGGTTGCTAACATTAACTTCCTTAAGTAATAATCAATGAAAGAAATTCTATGCATGGTTTTGAAATAATATCCTTGAAAGAGGAATCACCATTAGGAAAGGTGAGTCAGGGTCCTTTGTTTAATGTGACTAGTGGCTCATCATCACCAGTGACCTGGTTGGGCCTACTCTCCTTCCAGAACCTGCATTGCTTCCCAGACCTCCCCACTGAGATGCCTCTAAGAGCCAAAGGAGTCAACACTTGAGCCTAGGGTGGGCTACAACAAAAGATTCTAATTTACCTTGCTTCATCTAGGTCCAGGCCCCAAGTAGCTTGCTGAAGGAACTTAAAAAGTAGCTGTTATTTATTGTATTGTATAAGCTAAAAACATTTATTTTTGTTGAATCGAAACAATTCCATGTAGCAATCTTTTTTCTGTTCACGGTGTTTGTGATAGAACCTTAAATTCCGCAAGCATCAGTTTTTTGAAAAAATGGGAATTGACCGGATAGTTACAGGCAAAGATTATAAATAGCTACAACATCATTTAACTTTTATAAACATGCCTTCTCTCTATTGAAGACATCTGATATTTTTGCTGGAAAGTTGGATCTATCCTCAGTAACTCTGCCATGAATTCCTGTTTCCTGGTTCCAGAAAAAGAAAAGATTACATTTCTGATCATAAAGAATGTCTTGCATATGGGAAATTTTTCAAAATAAGGGGGGTATTATTTATGTGGCATGGGAAAACTTTTGCCATGGCTGTTTGTCTTAGTGGCATCTTTTGATGACATTGGATCAGATATATGTAGATGCTGATATATGGGACACATGTTTAGGTTTTGGTGCAGTTGCACAAAACTGTGTTAGTTTATATGTTACTGTGTTGCCTTTATTTATTCTCTCCAAAGTGTCTCTTTATATTTGTTTTACAATCTGTGAAAGAGTATACCATAATACAGAAGTATTTTCATAGTCTTTACCTCTGGATTGTCCTGTCAGTATAGCCACGTTGATGAGATTACACCAGTGCCTTTGATGGTCAACCAATCATCTTTAAGTATTTGAGCCCTGATAAATATTTTGGTAACATAATCCAAATTAGAGACTTAGAGCTCTGGTTAGCAATCATGTTTAAAGAGAAGCTTCTTAAAGCTCTGTATGCTGGGAGATTCATGATTATTACCAACGTTTTGATTTCATGAAGGTGTTCTCAAATTTAAAGCACATTTTCAGTAAGAACAAAAATATTTAATGTTTTTATCTTAGACTTGATACATTTGCATATTACTATGGAAGTTATTCACCTTGTCCCTGTTTTTCTTTAAGATATTTTAAAATCATAGTTATACTACAGTCCTTTTTTAAATGTATCCTGATACATTGTAAAATATTTTAATTTCATTGTGGAAAATAATGTTGGATAAGGAGATATTTTTCACTGTTAACTTTTAGCCCATGCATTTTCATAATTTATTTTTTTCACTTGCTGCTTTATATGACATATGTGACATTTGATTATTTAACACTTGATGTGATCTGCATAAACCCAAGTTGCACAACCCTCCTGCTGAAGATAAAATTGAGGTTAAAGATAAAGATTTATTTTCATATTTGTACAGTGATCGGCTTCAGTGATGGTTTTTGTGGGCATTTATTGTGTGTGTGTAAGAAATTTCATATGTATATATTAAGTAGGCCTCTGAGTATTGAATAATTGTTTTATGATTTTGATTTATATGGTTTACATTTTCATTGTGTGGGCCATATTTCGTTTATACTGTTTATTTCTCTTCAAACCTTAATAATTATACCATAAAGTGTAATTTTTATAGCAATGCAAATGTCTAAGGAACTACAAATATTTTCTACGTTGTAAATTCAATAAAGCTTGCTTCCTTTGGCCTTTTGAGTGTTTCCTTCAGCTTTACTGCAGA